ACTAAAAATACAAAAAAAAAATTAGCCAGGTGTAGTGGCACACACCTGTAATCCCAGCTACTAGGGAGGCTGAGGCAGGAGAATCACTTGAACCTAGGAGATGGAGGTTACAGTGAGCTGAGATCACACCACTGTACTCCAGCCTGGGTGACAGGGTGAGACTCCATCTCAAAAAAAAAAAAAAAAAAAGGAAGTTACCTTTCAAATGCCATTTATTCACATATATATGTATACACACACATAGATACAAATGTACACACACATATTTTTGTATCCTTCAAGCATTTGTTCTAAGATTTCAAATTACAAACCATTAATCTCTTGATGTCCTAATTGTCTAACAAAATCAAAAAGAACAATATTGAATTTTATTTGTTCTTAGGCAGATCGAAATTGGTGCATATTGGAAACCATAATGAGTATTCTGGGAGTTAAGCCTTCTCTTCCCCACATTATTAAGTATACATTCTCTAATAATATTTGGTGGACTAATTCTCTGGGCAATGAATAATTTCATCTTGGTTTTTTAACTGTAATTTTAACAACTTTATGTTTTAAGAAGAGATGATGTGTGTAAATCAATTAGCAAAGTGGAGTATCACAGGCTGATTATGCACCGTGAATGTGAAAAGCGAGCAAATTTAGACTTCCCTTAGAAGGCAGGTCAGGAGATACAGCAAATTGGGATCTGCGAAGCTGAACTTCCTCTTGTTACCAGATTTTACTGCTTCTCAGTGCCCTCCTGCTGTAAACATTCCCACCAGGTGACTCCCTATGTGGGGAAACCTGTTGAGTAACTTTTTTTTTTTAACTCCTAACCATTTCTGCATTACAGTTCTCCTGCTCTGGAGATTTTAAGAGTTGAAAACTCTTTGGGAATTCTTGTAAAAAGTACATTTTGTCTCATCCCCAAAGAATTTCCCAGGCCCCTTACAGAATATGGTTGTAACAAGGCACATACATACTCTCTGGCAGCAGTTCTGGAGGTGGGGCTTTGAGATGGGGTCAGGAATGAGTTGTTGGGCTATATAATGTTCTGCAGTGCTAGCTGCCAGCTCCTCCTCACAGATGCACCTCCGGTGCTGTGGGTCGTAATCTAGAATACCATCACTAGGTGACTAAGTCATACTCACATTCCTTTCATTGACCTGGTGGCCATAAATTGTTTCCTCCCATGCCTAAAGATTCACAGAGAACAGAAAAGTACTAGATTACTACATTATTAGCAGACTAATGGTGGGAAATGTCTATAGTCATCGACCTCTATGTTTATTTTATTTTATTTTATTTTTTTATTTTGAGATGGAGTTTCACTCTTGTTCCCCAGGCTGGAGTGCAGTGGCGTGATCTCGGCTCACTGCAACCTCTGCCTCCCTGATTCAAGCGATTCTCCTGCCTCAGCCTCCCAAGTAACTGGGATTACAAGTGTGCACCACCACACGTGGCTAATTTTTTGTATTTTTAGTAGAGACAGGATTTCACCATGTTCGCCAGGCTGGTCTTGAACTCCTGACCTCAGGCGATCCACCCGCCTCAGCTTCCCAAAGTGCTGGGATTACAGGCGTGAGCCACTGCACCCAGGTTCTATGTTGATTTTAGATGTAATAGATGAGTTAATTGTAATATTCACCCCAGTGTCCTTTGCAAGGAAAAAAATGCAATTATCCTTATTCCTTATGACAATAAAATGCATGTTCTTTTATGTTGAGGCTCTGTTTTGAGAAGTAAAATAAATTATGTCTTTAGTACAATATATGAATTGTATATGGAAAAACATGCTTTTTGAAAGTCCCACCAAAAAGGTTTCTTTATGGTATCATTAAATATAATTTCAGTTTTTATATGTATACATCATCCCTGTCTCTCTTTCCAGGCCGGGCATTTATATATGTATGGTCAGTATATTTTCTATTATTGGCACTTGGCATCTCCTTTCCCCTGCTCCAGAATGGTCTTTTCTGATAAAACTCACAAGCTTTGCATTACCACAAGCTCTGCTGCTAGAAGAGTGAATCACAAGAATGTTGTATGCTTGGGGTGTTCTGTGTGCCTGTGTTGATGTGTCTGTATTCTAATGAGCAATCCAGTTTTACACTAGCATACAGATATTTAACTCTGAGGTATGTGTCCACAAAGCTGCTTTTGTCATTTCACTAGTCAGTGGGTTTTGCTTGTGAGAGTTAGGGGGTTGATTTGACCCGAGGCTTCTTAGAAGAATTTTTTAACATTCCAAGTTTATCTAATAGATGTGCTATGAAGAGAACAGAATGATGGGACTTTAAAAAAATTTTTACAGTTATTTTTATTTTGTAGAATGAGCTGAAAGCCAGTGGTGGCGAAATCAAAATTCATAAAATGGAGCAAAAGGAGAATGTGCCCCCAGGTCCTGAGGTCTGCATCACCCATCAGGAAGGGGAAAAGGTAGGTTGAAAAGTCTGATGTCCAGTTGCCAACTCTAACTTTTTTTTTTTTTTTTTTTTTGTAGATTTCTGCAAATGAGAATAGCCTGGCAGTCCGTTCCACCCCTGCCGAAGATGACTCCCGTAAGCATTCTTTCTTAGATCTGGAGGATGAGTGTAAAATGTCTTCCTTTTGTAACTCAAGCAGGTGACTCCCAGGTTAAGAGTGAGGTTCAACAGCCTGTCCATCCCAAGCCACTAAGTCCAGATTCCAGAGCCTCCAGTCTTTCTGAAAGTTCTCCTCCCAAAGCAATGAAGGTATGATGGCAATTTCTCTCTGAGCCTTTGGACCATGCTAAAGTTGTCTTTTTGTTTTTCCTAGAAGTTTCAGGCACCTGCAAGAGAGACCTGCGTGGAATGTCAGAAGACAGTCTATCCAATGGAGCGTCTCTTGGCCAACCAGCAGGTGTTTCACATCAGCTGCTTCCGTTGCTCCTATTGCAACAACAAACTCAGGTAAGTCAGCCCAAAACAAGCCATCTGTCTATCTAAGTTTATGCTTTTTTTCTTTTAATGACAGTCTAGGAACATATGCATCTTTACATGGAAGAATCTATTGTAAGCCTCACTTCAATCAACTCTTTAAATCTAAGGGCAACTATGATGAAGGCTTTGGGCACAGACCACACAAGGATCTATGGGCAAGCAAAAATGAAAACGAAGAGATTTTGGAGAGACCAGCCCAGCTTGCAAATGCAAGGGAGACCCCTCACAGCCCAGGGGTAGAAGATGCCCCTATTGCTAAGGTGGGTGTCCTGGCTGCAAGTATGGAAGCCAAGGCCTCCTCTCAGCAGGAGAAGGAAGACAAGCCAGCTGAAACCAAGAAGCTGAGGATCGCCTGGCCACCCCCCACTGAACTTGGAAGTTCAGGAAGTGCCTTGGAGGAAGGGATCAAAATGTCAAAGCCCAAATGGCCTCCTGAAGACGAAATCAGCAAGCCCGAAGTTCCTGAGGATGTCGATCTAGATCTGAAGAAGCTAAGACGATCTTCTTCACTGAAGGAAAGAAGCCGCCCATTCACTGTAGCAGCTTCATTTCAAAGCACCTCTGTCAAGAGCCCAAAAACTGTGTCCCCACCTATCAGGAAAGGCTGGAGCATGTCAGAGCAGAGTGAAGAGTCTGTGGGTGGAAGAGTTGCAGAAAGGAAACAAGTGGAAAATGCCAAGGCTTCTAAGAAGAATGGGAATGTGGGAAAAACAACCTGGCAAAACAAAGAATCTAAAGGAGAGACAGGGAAGAGAAGTAAGGAAGGTCATAGTTTGGAGATGGAGAATGAGAATCTTGTAGAAAATGGTGCAGACTCCGATGAAGATGATAACAGCTTCCTCAAACAACAATCTCCACAAGAACCCAAGTCTCTGAATTGGTCGAGTTTTGTAGACAACACCTTTGCTGAAGAATTCACTACTCAGAATCAGAAATCCCAGGATGTGGAACTCTGGGAGGGAGAAGTGGTCAAAGAGCTCTCTGTGGAAGAACAGATAAAGAGAAATCGGTATTATGATGAGGATGAGGATGAAGAGTGACAAATTGCAATGATGCTGGGCCTTAAATTCATGTTAGTGTTAGCGAGCCACTGCCCTTTGTCAAAATGTGATGCACATAAGCAGGTATCCCAGCATGAAATGTAATTTACTTGGAAGTAACTTTGGAAAAGAATTCCTTCTTAAAATCAAAAACAAAACAAAAAAACACAAAAAACACATTCTAAATACTAGAGATAACTTTACTTAAATTCTTCATTTTAGCAGTGATGATATGCATAAGTGCTGTAAGGCTTGTAACTGGGGAAATATTCCACCTGATAATAGCCCAGATTCTACTGTATTCCCAAAAGGCAATATTAAGGTAGACAGATGATTAGTAGTATATTGTTACACACTATTTTGGAATTAGAGAACATACAGAAGGAATTTAGGGGCTTAAACATTACGACTGAATGCACTTTAGTATAAAGGGCACAGTTTGTATATTTTTAAATGAATACCAATTTAATTTTTTAGTATTTACCTGTTAAGAGATTATTTAGTCTTTAAATTTTTTAGGTTAATTTTCTTGCTGTGATATATATGAGGAATTTACTACTTTATGTCCTGCTCTCTAAACTACATCCTGAACTCGACGTCCTGAGGTATAATACAACAGAGCACTTTTTGAGGCAATTGAAAAACCAACCTACACTCTTCGGTGCTTAGAGAGATCTGCTGTCTCCCAAATAAGCTTTTGTATCTGCCAGTGAATTTACTGTACTCCAAATGATTGCTTTCTTTTCTGGTGATATCTGTGCTTCTCATAATTACTGAAAGCTGCAATATTTTAGTAATACCTTCGGGATCACTGTCCCCCATCTTCCGTGTTAGAGCAAAGTGAAGAGTTTAAAGGAGGAAGAAGAAAGAACTGTCTTACACCACTTGAGCTCAGACCTCTAAACCCTGTATTTCCCTTATGATGTCCCCTTTTTGAGACACTAATTTTTAAATACTTACTAGCTCTGAAATATATTGATTTTTATCACAGTATTCTCAGGGTGAAATTAAACCAACTATAGGCCTTTTTCTTGGGATGATTTTCTAGTCTTAAGGTTTGGGGACATTATAAACTTGAGTACATTTGTTGTACACAGTTGATATTCCAAATTGTATGGATGGGAGGGAGAGGTGTCTTAAGCTGTAGGCTTTTCTTTGTACTGCATTTATAGAGATTTAGCTTTAATATTTTTTAGAGATGTAAAACATTCTGCTTTCTTAGTCTTACCTAGTCTGAAACATTTTTATTCAATAAAGATTTTAATTAAAATTTGAACTTTTCAATGTTTCTCTTCCATTATTTTCTTA